ATGCAAGCATGAGACCTTCTCCTTGGTGTTCTCATGGCTCCAATTTGTTTGGACCTGACAATGTGATTTTGTCCTGGTATCTGCAACTTTCACAAGATGGAGCAACTAACTCAACACCAGATTCCACCCCTAATTATTCCTTCATTCACTCAAAAAGTATCTAGGCTCCAATGTGTCAGGCACCGTGTTGGTCACAGGGGATACCATGATGAACAAGAGAAGGAACCACAGGCTTTTGAATGGGAAACTAAAGCATGTGAAAAACACACGGAGAGCTGGGTGCGGTGGCTCATGCCTGTAATCCCAGTGCTTTGGGAGGCTGAGGATGGAGGATCTCTTCTGCCCGGGAGTTGGAGACCAGCCTGGACAACCTAGTGAGACCCCCGTCTCTATCAAAATAAAAACAAATAATAAAATTAGCTGGGTGCGGTGGGGTGCGCCTGTAGTCCCAGCTACTCGGGAGGCTGAACTGGGAGGATCACTTGAGCCCAGGAGTTTGAGGGTGCAGTGAGCTGACATCAGGCCACTGCACTCCAGCCTGGGCGACAGAGCGAGACCCTGTCTCAAACAAAACAAAACAAACCACCACCACCACCAGACATGAGGGCCAGTGCAGCTGAAGCCTGAAGATCAAGGGCTAGAAGAGGCCAGGCCGGGGCCAGATCAGGCAGGGCCTTGCAGGTTGTGGTTAGTTGTTTGGATTTTATTGTGAGGGAAATAACACGACATGTCATTCCTTCTGCAACAGCCTTAAGAACTAGGCGTTCTTATCCCAATTTCACAGACGAGGACGATCAAGTCGTTAATTTGTCAAAGGTCACCCGCAGGCGACAGGCGGGGACAGGGTCTGGGAAAACCCGCTAGGCACCGAGGCCCAGAGGGCGTCGGGCGTCCCCGCACCGAGTGCCGCCCGCCGCGACCCGGGAACTGCCTGCTCCCCGGACGCCAGGCCCGCCGCACGCCGCGGGGACACCGAACATGCGCCGCTCGCCTTACGGAAGCCGGGAAGGAAGGGGGCGGGGCCGAGGCTGGCGGGCGCGGGGAAAATGGCGGCGGCGGCGGCGGCGGCTGCAGCTACGAACGGGACCGGAGGAAGCAGCGGGATGGAGGTGGATGCAGCAGGTAACGGGCCGTGCGGGGGTGGCTTCCGGAGATCTCACCCTCTCTCCTTTCCCTCCACCCTTAGTAGTCCCCAGCGTGATGGCCTGCGGAGTGACTGGGAGTGTTTCCGTCGCTCTCCATCCCCTTGTCATTCTCAACATCTCAGACCACTGGATCCGCATGCGCTCCCAGGAGGGGCGGCCTGTGCAGGGTGAGTGTTGGGCATAGACTCCAGTCTCTTCTCCTCACCTTTTCCATGTCATTCTCTTTCCCAGTGATTGGGGCTCTGATTGGCAAGCAGGAGGGCCGAAATATCGAGGTGATGAACTCCTTTGAGCTGCTGTCCCACACCGTGGAAGAGAAGATTATCATTGACAAGGAATATTATTACACCAAGGAGGAGCAGTGTGAGAGTGGAATAGATGTGGGGAAGAGGAGTATTACTATATGTTCTGGCCCCTTCCCCTCTAGTTAAACAGGTGTTCAAGGAGCTGGAGTTTCTGGGTTGGTATACCACAGGGGGGCCACCTGACCCCTCGGACATCCACGTCCATAAGCAGGTATGCATGCTCACACCTGTGCATGCTGGGGCCTGACTTCCTGTGCATTGTCCCTCTCTTCCAGGTGTGTGAGATCATCGAGAGCCCCCTCTTTCTGAAGTTGAACCCTATGACCAAGCACACAGATGTGAGTAATACTCCATGCCTACTCTGTCATGAATAGTGTTCAGGTTTCTCCGTCTCCTTCACAGCTTCCTGTCAGCGTTTTTGAGTCTGTCATTGATATAATCAATGGAGAGGTAATACCCTACCCTTCAACCCTCAGATCCTGATTCTCCCTTTGTGGGTTACCTTGCCCTGTAGGCCACAATGCTGTTTGCTGAGCTGACCTACACTCTGGCCACAGAGGAAGCGGAACGCATTGGTGTAGACCACGTAGCCCGAATGACAGCAACAGGCAGTGGAGAGAACTCCACTGGTAATGGAGGGGATTCCTTGGAAGTGGGGTTGCTCAACCTCCTCCTGTCCTCATCCCCTTGCAGTGGCTGAACACCTGATAGCACAGCACAGCGCCATCAAGATGCTGCACAGCCGCGTCAAGCTCATCTTGGAGTACGTCAAGGCCTCTGAAGCGGGTAGGACAGGGGCTTCCCTGGCATTCTTCCTCCAAACTAATGTAGTCTCTTTTTGTGCCTTTAGGAGAGGTCCCCTTTAATCATGAGATCCTGCGGGAGGCCTATGCTCTGTGTCACTGTCTCCCGGTGCTCAGCACAGACAAGTTCAAGACAGATTTTTATGATGTGAGTGTAAAACCCGGATGGGGAGGCGGGGCCCGAGGAACTGGTCCTTTCTGTTCCCTCCCAGCAATGCAACGACGTGGGGCTCATGGCCTACCTCGGCACCATCACCAAAACGTGCAACACCATGAACCAGTTTGTGAACAAGTTCAATGTCCTCTACGACCGACAAGGCATCGGCAGGAGAATGCGCGGGCTCTTTTTCTGATGAGGGTACTTGAAGGGCTGATGGACAGGGGTCAGGCAACTATCCCAAAGGGGAGGGCACTACACTTCCTTGAGAGAAACCGCTGTCATTAATAAAAGGGGAGCAGCCCCTGAGCACCCCTGCTGGTGGCTCTGTCCTCTGTTAGGCACCACACTGGTTGGTCAACTTGGATGTTCATCGAGGCTCATTCTGGCCTTGCTCAGAAGCCCTTCTGATGCTCTTCAGTGAGGGAGGCACTACCATTTGAAGTGACCCCATGTCAGTCACATGGACTGGTCTTTAGCAAAGTCCAAGGCTGCCTGCTTCCACCTAAGTGGTCTCTGTTCTACACTTTAATGTCACCCTCTACATCATCTTACCTAGCCCACCCAACCTTATAAACATGATAATTGACTACTTTCCTGAGCTAAATTAACTTGTTTTTCACATA